TGAATTCTATTGGGGATTTCATACTTTCCTCATTTGTAAGCAAAATCTATTTTCCATGAGATATTTTTAGCGCAAGCAGCTCCAGCTGCCCTATTCCCTTTCACTATACCATTAGATGTTGAGGCCATTCCAGAAAGGACACGTGATTTCTAAGCATCTCTCTTTGGTTCTTTCCTAAGTGACTAGTCTCGCAGGAGTCAGGGAATACCAGACTCTTAACTACCAAAGACCTCAAAGTCCTTCCCAGAGCCTTGAATTCTTATTGATAGGATGTTAAAATGCTTTACAGCTGCTTTTTCTAAGAGGTCAGCTTGGCGGAGCTTGCTCAGTGACCTCAGTAATAGAGATATTTTCAGCCCTGCAAGCCGCGTATGTAAATATAAAATTGTATTAGGCTGCAGAACTGCATGTGTGGGAACAGAACAACCATACTATTGAGAGGAAATCACAGGGGAACACTGGTGTCTCTCACTCAGGGCTGGTTAATGCGTGCATACTTTGGTTAAATCATCTTGATCTAGTGAACTCTATGTTTCAGATAAGCCAGTTTCATTTCTGGAACTTATGAGCTATGAAAAGTAAAACCTCAATCACTTAGTGAGATGTCCAGCAAAATTTCCTTCAGGAAGTGTTTACGTTTATAAAAAAAAAAATCATTTTCACTCCTTACATGATACCTCAGGAAAAATTGTGAGTGTAAAGTCAGGTTTTCAGTTGTGTGATTTGAAAAAGTAATTTATTTGTGTGTCTGAATGGGAAAGACATATTTATTCAGACCTCTGAAAGGAGAATCGAAGAGCTTCATTGTAATGAACAGGAAACATGCTCTCGATGTGAATTGAGAAATACTTTCTGAGCGCAGTGCTCTAATATTCCTGAGTGTGTTCAGTTTCCGTGGATCAAATCTTTCCCATCTCTGCATCCAAGCTATTTGGCCATGATCAGATGATCAGAGCTCAAGGAAGTGATTGGAGAGTGAGCCGGCTGCAGCTGCAGTGTAGGCTGTTTTCAGGGACAAGGAGCCACTGTTTTGCAAACATAGCATCAACATAGAAGTTATTTTGTAGGCTCCAGGATGCAGCGATGGGCTGCACTGCCAGCATTGTTCTGCTTCAAGCTTTTCGTTCTGTGGTCCAGAGGAGCTGTCCACACATTTGTAGACGACGCCAAGAGGAACCATCCCACGAAATTTTGCCTCTGGAAAGTGACGATGAAATGAATAGACCCAGAACCCTCATCATAATGGTATGGTATCCGTGGTAAAGCAGCCTCAGTGGAGTGATTAATACCATATTTTCTTTTTCTACAGCAAGAAAAGCCTAGGCTTCTCGAGCCTTTGGATTATGAGACTGTCATTGAAGAACTTGAAAAGACCTACCGGAATGATCCTCTTCAAGATCTCTTGTTCTTCCCCAGTGATGACTTTTCAGTAAGTCTTCTCTTCTCAAGCCATTTAGATTCAGGACTCAATTTCTTTTCATTGTTCGTTTCAGGCAGCCACAGTTTCCTGGGATATCCGCACGTTGTACTCAACAGTACCTGAAGATGCAGAGCACAAGGCAGAAAATTTACTGGTTAAGGAGGTAAATGTGATGCTTCCAATGCTTTATTTTAAATATTAATAATTGTCATTTTTCTTTCTTTCAGGCTTGTAAATTTTATAGTTCCCAGTGGCATGTGGTAAACTACAAATATGAACAATATTCTGGAGACATTCGACAGCTACCCCGGTAAGAACCTGTTATGAGCACTTATTGGTCTTAAATCAGAATCTTTTTTTTTTTTTAATATCAGAGCAGAATACAAACCAGAGAAGCTTCCTTCACATTCCTTTGAGATTGACCATGAAGATGCTGATAAGGATGAAGTAAGTAAATAGTTGAAAGTGAGATGTTTAAAATGGCTGTCATGCTACTATGCCTTTCCTACAGGATACCACTTCCCACTCGTCTTCCAAGGGGGGTGGAGGAGCGGGAGGAACTGGTGTTTTCAAGTCCGGCTGGCTCTACAAGGGGAATTTTAACAGCACCGTGAACAACACCGTTACTGTTCGGGTAAGGAGATATCAAGACTCATCTTTATCTCTGAATATCTCCTTATATCTTTTCCTTTATTTAGTCATTCAAAAAGCGCTACTTCCAGCTGACTCAGTTACCAGATAACTCCTACATTATGAACTTTTACAAAGATGAGAAAATATCCAAAGAACCCAAAGGATGCATCTTTTTGGATTCCTGTACAGGAGTGGTGCAGGTGAGTAGACATCCCTTTTCCTCCTTGGGATTTCTCTTTTTCTTTCTTTCTTTTTATACCACAGAATAACAGACTAAGAAAATATGCCTTTGAATTGAAAATGAATGATCTGACCTATTTTGTGCTGGCAGCTGAAACAGAGTCAGATATGGATGAATGGATCCACACCCTCAACCGCATTCTGCAAATCAGTCCTGAGGGGCCCCTCCAAGGGAGGAGGAGCACAGAGCTCACTGATCTGGGTCTGGGTGAGAGCATATGAAGCCGTCTTCCTTCCTTTTTTAATAACCTGACTTGGTATATCTTTTTAAGATTCGCTGGATAATTCTGTAACTTGTGAATGCACGCCAGAGGAAACAGATTCTTCAGAGAACAACCTACACGCAGACTTTGCAAAGGTAATAAAGTTGGCATTGTACTTGCAAAACCAGATACCAAGGACTAACACAATTTTCTCTGTAGTACCTCACAGAAACAGAAGATACTGTAAAAACAACTCGAAACATGGAGAGGCTAAATCTGTTCTCTCTAGATCCAGACATAGATGTAAGTCAAAATTTTTTCTAAGCAGATATGAAGATGTTTGGTGACTCATTCAAAACTTTTTTAGACCTTGAAACTTCAAAAAAAAGATCTCTTGGAACCTGAGTCTGTGATCAAACCATTTGAAGAAAAAGCTGCCAAGAGAATCATGATCATCTGTAAAGCCCTCAACTCAAATCTTCAGGGATGTGTTACGGAGAATGAAAATGATCCGATAACGAATGTAAGTTTCTCCTCTGTTACATCCTATACCATTCAAAAACATCTGTTCTTTCTTTTTCATGCAGATTGAGCCTTTTTTTGTGAGTGTGGCACTTTATGACCTCAGAGACAGCAGGAAGATTTCTGCTGATTTTCATGTGGATCTAAACCATGCTGCTGTCAGACAGATGCTCTTGGGGGCTTCTGTGGCTTTGGAAAATGGCAACATCGACACCATCACTCCAAGACAATCAGAAGAACCTCACATCAAGGGACTTCCAGAGGAATGGCTAAAATTTCCAAAGCAGGTGGCACTTTGTTTACTTGTGATGAGATGGAACCATGCTTATTAGCTGCTTTCTTTGTACACAGGCTGTATTTTCTGTAAGCAATCCACATTCTGAAATTGTTTTGGTGGCCAAAATCGAAAAAGTCTTGATGGGAAACATTGCAAGTGGTGCCGAACCTTATATTAAGAACCCAGACTCCAACAAGGTAATGTATAATCTTATAAATAACTTCACTTCCTAAACAATATTTGTATTTATTTTTTCTTTAGTATGCACAAAAGATACTAAAATCCAACAGACAATTCTGCAGCAAATTGGGAAAATACCGTATGCCTTTTGCTTGGGCAGTAAGGTATGTTGACAGTTGCAGCCAACAGACTAGAAAACTACCAACCTGAATAAATATTTTCTTTTAGATCAGTATTTAAGGACAACCAGGGAAATGTGGACAGAGACTCAAGATTTTCACCATTGTTTAGACAAGAAAGTAGCAAGATTTCAACTGAGGACCTAGTTAAACTAGTATCAGATTATAGAAGGTATGTTTTTTTTATACTCTCGAAATTAACATGTGTGTGTGTCCTTGCTCATGCACTCTTACAGGGCCGACAGAATAAGCAAAATGCAGACCATTCCTGGAAGCCTGGATATTGCTGTTGACAACGTTCCCTTGGAGCATCCAAGTATGATGATGATGTCATGGTTTGGTTGCAGAAATGACAAACTCTTATTTTCTGATTTTTTAAGATTGTGTAACATCGTCCTTTATCCCTGTCAAGCCTTTCAACATGATGGCTCAAACAGAACCCACAGTGGAGGTGGAAGAATTTGTTTACGATTCAACAAAGTATTGTCGGCCTTACAGAGTATATAAAAATCAAATTTATATTTACCCCAAACACCTCAAGTATGATAGCCAGAAATGCTTCAACAAGGTATGATATAAGTTCCAGAGATATCATCTTTTACAATTTCCATTTTTTCTCTCCGTAATTTCAGGCACGGAATATAACTGTGTGCATTGAATTCAAAAATTCAGATGAAGAAAGTGCCAAGCCCCTGAAGGTGAGCCAAGTCAGCAAAGGGACCCAGCATAACATAATTGTTCAACTCATAACTTTTCAAACAGTGTATTTATGGAAAACCTGGAGGGCCCCTCTTCACCTCAGCCGCCTACACAGCAGTTCTGCACCACTCTCAGAATCCGGATTTCTCAGATGAGGTAAGAGCTAGCCCTCCACTGCCCCCAGCGGTTCTCAGTCCAACTATGGTTTCTTTCGTTGCAGGTGAAAATTGAGCTACCAACACAACTCCATGAGAAACACCATATTTTGTTTTCTTTTTATCACGTCACCTGTGACATCAATGCAAAAGCTAATGCCAAAAAGAAGGAGGCTCTGGAAACGTCAGGTACTGCCAGGAAGAAATCTGAGGCAGAGTCATCAGAATTTTTGTTGGTTATTCTTTTGCACAGTTGGATATGCTTGGCTTCCTCTGATGAAACACGATCAGATAGCTTCTCAAGAGTACAACATCCCAATAGCAACAAGTCTGCCTCCTAATTATTTAAGCTTTCAAGATTCTGCAAGTGGAAAGGTATTGAATAATGTGTAATTTAAGATTTTAAACCCAGTGACAGTAAACAAACTTTATTTTGCAGCATGGTGGGAGTGACATTAAATGGGTTGATGGTGGCAAACCACTTTTCAAAGTGTCGACATTTGTTGTATCAACAGTAAATACTCAGGTGAGTATGTTGACCTGAAATACTAGCATCTTCAGAAATAAATACTTTTTTTTTGCTGTTGTAGGATCCACATGTGAATGCATTTTTCCAAGAGTGCCAAAAAAGAGAGAAAGATATGTCTCAGTCACCTACCTCAAATTTCATCCGCTCTTGTAAGGTAACATGACATGCAAGCAGTTTCAGTGATCTTGGTATCCTTTTTTTCTGCCAATTTACTACAGAACTTATTGAATGTGGAAAAGATTCATGCAATCATGAGTTTTCTGCCTATAATTTTGAATCAGCTCTTCAAAGTTCTGGTACAGAATGAGGAAGATGAAATAACTACAACTGTCACCAGGTATCCATAACACAACCTTAAGAGGAGAGACTAGAAAGGCCACTGAACAGCTTTGCTTTTGCAGGGTTCTGACCGACATTGTGGCCAAGTGCCATGAGGAGCAGCTGGATCATTCTGTCCAGTCATATATTAAGGTATGAAATGCCTCTTGGAAATTGCTCATATCTTAACTTTATTCACTTTTTGGATTTTCTTCAGTTCGTGTTCAAGACCAGGGCATGCAAGGAGAGGACTGTACATGAGGAACTGGCTAAAAATGTGACTGGTCTTTTGAAATCAAATGACTCAACAACAGTAAAGCATGTCCTAAAGGTAAGAATTTAAAGATGGTCCTTTAACTGTGATAAATGTCTCGTTGCCTTTTTTTTCCCAACAGCATTCCTGGTTCTTCTTTGCAATTATCCTAAAATCGATGGCACAGCACTTGATTGACACAAATAAAATCCAGGTAAGAACATAAGTAATATAATATTATAATATCATTAGAAAGATATAATCCGTTCTTTCCTTAGCTTCCCCGGCCTCAGAGATTTCCTGAATCTTACCAAAATGAATTGGACAATCTTGTCATGGTCCTATCCGACCATGTGATTTGGAAATACAAGGATGCACTTGAAGAAACAAGAAGGGCAAACCACAGCGTTGCCAGATTTCTCAAGGTACAGTTATATGAGATCGCAGTTCTATTCAAAGTGTTTAAATTTAGAATTTTATCTATTTTAGCGCTGCTTTACATTTATGGACCGAGGGTATGTGTTTAAGATGGTCAACAATTACATCAGCATGTTCTCCTCCGGTGACCTTAAGGTAAGAACCACGTACAGGAGTGATTGTTTTCTAGTCATAGTCATTTAGTTTGCCTCTCTTTCAGACCTTGTGCCAGTATAAATTTGATTTTCTTCAAGAAGTATGTCAACATGAACACTTTATCCCTTTGTGTCTGCCCATAAGATCAGCAAACATTCCAGGTAATAAAATTCCCAGAATTTTCCTCAGTTCCATATCTGAACTTTTTATTTATATTAAATTCAGATCCTTTGACACCTTCAGAATCGACTCAAGAGTTACATGCATCAGGTAAGTGATATTACCTTACCTAAGCATCAGTAAATAACATGAGTTATTTTCCTTCCTCACAAAGATATGCCTGAATATTCAGTCACAAATGAATTTTGTCGCAAACACTTCTTAATCGGAATTCTGCTCCGAGAAGTTGGCTTTGCCCTGCAGGAAGACCAAGATGTCAGACACTTAGCTTTAGCTGTCCTAAAAAATCTAATGGCTAAGCATTCATTTGATGATCGATACAGAGAGCCAGTAAGTGATCTTCCTTTCTCCCTTCCCTAAACGAATCATTTCTTTTGGCTACCTTTTCTCCTAGAGAAAGCAGGCCCAGATAGCAAGTTTATACATGCCCCTGTACGGCATGCTCCTGGACAATATGCCAAGGATTTATCTGAAGGACCTGTATCCTTTTACTGTCAATACATCTAATCAGGTACGTTTGCACAATATGTCACATTTCTATGTTCCCATTAATCTTTACTATACTTTGAATACAGGGGTCTAGAGATGATCTAAGCACCAATGGAGGATTTCAAAGCCAGACAGCTATCAAACATGCAAACTCTGTGGATACATCATTTTCTAAAGATGTTTTAAATTCCATAGCAGGTACTTGAGATCTTCTGAGAACACTTATTTTTTCCCATACGTGTGCTGTGGCTTGTGTTTACAGCATTTTCATCAATAGCTATTTCTACAGTAAACCATGCTGACTCCAGAGCATCTTTAGCAAGTCTTGACTCCAATCCAAGTACCAATGAGAAGAGCAGTGAGAAGACGGACAACTGTGAAAAGGTATGACTTCCCTCTCAAACCTACTGATCATTCACTCAATCCTGATTGGTTCTTGAATTCCCAGATCCCAAGACCCTTGTCTTTGATTGGCTCAACTCTTCGATTTGACAAGTTAGATCAAGCAGAAACCAGGAGTCTCCTGATGTGTTTTCTTCACATTATGAAAACGATTTCGTACGGTAAAGAGAATTCTTTAATTTTTTTGAAAAAAAGATTCTCATACTACCTGGTGTTTCCTTTTAGAGACTCTGATTGCCTACTGGCAGAGAGCTCCCAGCCCAGAGGTGTCCGACTTCTTCAGCATCTTGGAGTAAGTTTTAGAGTTGATGACTTAACACTTTTTAATTAAAATGTGGTTTTTTTCTCCTTTCTAGCGTTTGTCTTCAAAATTTCAGATACCTAGGAAAACGCAACATAATAAGGTACTAATTTTAAATTCCAATAGGTTAATCTGAGCTATGATTAAAACTTCCATTTTCATTGCAGAAAAATTGCTGCTGCATTTAAATTTGTGCAGTCCACCCAGAACAATGGAACTCTCAAAGGATCCAATCCTTCCTGCCAGACATCAGGTCTCTTGTCACAATGGTAATGTCACATTTGCTTGGTATTTAAAATTAAACTCTAACCACTTTTCTTTTTTTGTTTTCAGGATGCACTCCACTTCCAGTCATGAAGGCCATAAGCAGCACAGATCACAAACTTTACCTATAATTCGAGGCAAAAATGCACTTTCTAACCCCAAACTCTTACAGATGTTAGACAATACCATGACCAGTAAGTAAACTGAAATAATAGGAACAAGATGGCTTTTACGCATGTTTTATTTTGTATTTTATAGGCAACTCCAATGAAATAGACATCGTGCATCATGTAGACACTGAGGCCAATATAGCTACGGAGGTTTGCCTCACTATTCTGGACCTGTTATCCCTCTTCACACAGACTCATCAGGTGAATATGATGATAACATTTTCTGCAAAAAATATCCTGAATAACATCTGCATTGAATTTCCAGAGACAACTCCAACAATGTGACTGTCAAAATTCATTGATGAAAAGGGTCTTTGATACCTACATGCTCTTTTTCCAAGTCAATCAGTCAGCCACAGCGCTGAAGCATGTGTTTGCCTCCTTGAGACTGTTTGTATGCAAGGTAAGGATCTCCAGGTTTCAATGAAGTTTAGGTGCTCCCTTCACCCGTTCTTCCATTTCTGCAGTTTCCTTCAGCGTTCTTTCAAGGGCCTGCTGACCTCTGTGGATCATTCTGTTACGAAGTCCTAAAATGCTGTAACCACAGGTCACGGTCAACTCAGACAGAAGCCTCAGCCCTTCTGTACTTTTTCATGAGGAAGAATTTTGAATTTAACAAGCAGAAGTCAATTGTCCGGTCCCACTTACAAGTAAGTGCTGCCAATTTTCATTAATGCTGTTGGTTTTTGAGAGTTCATTTTTTTTCTTTTCTAGCTCATCAAAGCTGTGAGCCAGTTAATAGCCGATGCTGGGATTGGAGGCTCTCGGTTTCAACATTCGCTTGCAATTACCAATAATTTCGCCAATGGAGATAAGCAAATGAAAGTAAGAAATGCTTTGTGGGCTTTTACTGCAGAAGATAATGACCCAGGCTCTCTCTTTTCCAAAGAACAGCAATTTCCCAGCAGAGGTGAAGGACCTGACTAAGCGTATAAGGACTGTTTTGATGGCCACAGCTCAGATGAAGGAGCACGAGAAGGACCCCGAGATGCTGGTGGATCTCCAGTACAGCCTGGCAAACTCCTACGCAAGCACTCCTGAACTACGCAGGACCTGGCTGGAAAGTATGGCCAAGATTCATGCCAGAAACGGAGATTTATCTGAGGTGATTAGCCAAGGCTTGGTCATTTACCATCACCTGAGCCTCTTTATTTTCTTTCTCATTACAGGCTGCCATGTGTTACATCCATATTGCTGCTCTCATTGCAGAGTATCTGAAAAGAAAGGGTAAGATGACCACATGAGGGAGGCAAAAAGCCCAATGTCCTAACCTCATCTTGCACTACCATAGGTTACTGGAAAGTGGAAAAGATTTGCACAGCATCCCTGCTCTCGGAGGATACCCACCCCTGTGATAGCAACTCATTACTAACAACTCCCAGTGGAGGAAGTGAGTGACCTAACTGCTCATTTATCCCAATGAATAATGTTTTATTCTGCTTGGTCCTCCCAAGGCATGTTCTCTATGGGATGGCCAGCTTTTTTGAGCATTACACCAAACATTAAGGAAGAAGGAGCGATGAAAGAGGATTCTGGAATGCAAGATACACCATACAATGAGGTTAGACCAAAATTATCTCATGTACAGTAACGGTAAAATCTTATTTTGATTGGGGGAATTGCAGAATATCCTGGTGGAGCAGCTATACATGTGTGTGGAGTTTCTCTGGAAGTCTGAGCGATATGAACTCATTGCTGATGTCAACAAGCCCATCATTGCTGTCTTTGAGAAACAACGAGACTTCAAAGTATGTATTCCAACCCCCTAGAAGTTAATTAATCTTCATGAAACTCTTTCACTTATGGTTTCAGAAATTGTCAGATCTCTACTACGACATTCATCGGTCATATCTGAAAGTGGCAGAGGTGGTGAATTCGGAGAAGCGGCTGTTTGGTCGCTACTATCGTGTGGCATTTTATGGGCAGGTAAGTTCACCAGAAATAACACGGCCCATAAACTCTTTTCTTCTTTTGGTCTTGATTGTTCCAGGCTGTGGTAAGTTCTCACTCACTCTCGCTCTCCATTTGCATGCTCTAACACCCCTCACACTTCCCTCTGTATGGTTTTACTGAACCTTAACCTTTTTGTGCAAATCACCATTTGGTACAAAGGGAGAGATAATCCTGCTTTCATTCATTTTTGGAGTCATCCTGCATTTCTTTAACTAAGTTGTGTTTATGCCAGTTATCTGAATTACAAAAATGTATCCTTTGTTTTTCATACATGCTTTCTGCCTAAAGGTAGATGTAGTCTGAAAGCCTTACATACACAAACACACACAGAGATAAGTATGGGTACCACGTATCTTAAATATATGTAGCATAGACTTGGTATTGTAGATCGTCTACTTATTTCAGGCCACTATGAGTTGCAGCTTATTAAGGAGACCAGAATGGTCAGAATTTTGGAAGTTGGAGTGATGGTTATTGGTAAGCACCTCCCAAGATATTGAAAAAACTGTGTTTTTTCTGAAGGAGTGTCTTAGAGTGATGGGGGTCTATGGTGGTGAGCTCTAAGCATTCTCAGAGGTGATGGGACTAATTCCAAACATAAAAGATGAACCAGGGAATAAATCTTTACCCAATATGTCTGGGTAAGTCTCCAGAGATGGAGAAAGGAGCAAGGTAAGAAATTTGGAGAACAAGCCATGTCCAAAATAACCTGCCAGTACCCAGAGCTCTATGACAAAGGATTTTCTTCATATTATTTTGAGTCATATGAAATTGCCTATATTCAACCACTTTTTTATGTACAAAAATGGCAACTTTATATGGTTCAACCTAATTATTGTCAGTTAAGCTGGAAAGAGAAAGCATTTAATATCTACACATTGTCCATATTCAGCCCTACTTGTCTGACCAGTACATACTTTTTTGTAATTCTTTAAATTCCTTCCCACATTCATACCATACCAGCATTTTCTATGTTCATTTATAAATTTGGGATTATGGGCCCTTAACTCACCTACTAAAAGAATACTTGAAAACCCCTGTACTAAATAGACTGAGGGGGGGCAGTGGGGAAGTATTGGGGGGAGCCCTTGCAAATGACCTAACTTTATTCTTCTTTCAGACTCCTCAGTAAAGTGTGCTGATTTTACACCTGATTTTTTTTTTAATGCTGCAGTACTCTCACTTGTCTTTATAAAAAAATTCCAAGGCTGGGCGCGGTGGCTCACACCTGTAATCCCAGCACTTTGGGAGGCCGAGGTGGGCAGATCACAAGGTCAGGAGATGAAGACCATCCTGGCTAACACAGTGAAACCCTGTCTCTACTAAAAATACAAAAAATTAGTAGGACGTGGTGGCGAGCGCCTGTAATCCCAGCTACTCGGGAGGCTGAAGCAGGAGAATGGCGTGAACCCTGGAGGTGGAGCTTGCAGTGAGCCAAGATCGTGCCACTGCACTCCAGCCTGGGAGACAGAGTGAGACTCTGCCTCAAGAAAAAAAAAAAAAAAATTCCAGTCTGAGCTTAAAAGGCAAAGTGTTTTGTTAAATTCTCTGACTGAGAACCTGCCTAAGCACGACACTCCATAAGTTCAAACTCAGCCACCTTTGAACAAGGAGAACCAATGGAGGTCATCCTGATAAGCAGCAAATTAGAGCCTCATTCATCATTGCTCAGATGAGATTCAAATGCCTGTCTCAAGACACCACATGGAGAGTGAGAACTATGGGATTCAACAGGAGCAGACAGCACATATCACTTCACATTCCATGATAAATAAATACCAAGTAGACTTGAGCATTCCCCCGAACGTGTACAGAATGAAGGTTCCGAAGATTTAAGATAAAATCTTGACTACTTGATTAGCATAATCTCCATGGTCAGAAATGATTTCTTATTCATAATGGTGCTTTATGTCCCTGTAAAACTTACCTTTTAATATCCAAGTTGACGTGTCTTGCAATGATGTTAAAAAGATTATGGAAATATGATATGCAATAGGCTCTTTGCCTGCACAAAGGCCTTTGGGTACAATTTTTTAGTGTCCCACGCAGACCACTGCTCTCATTTTATAGTTTTGGCTGGGGTATTTAATACTAATTGTGTCTGTAATGAGCCAGACACTAGAAAACAAGTTTAAAACTGATCGTTCATAGCAGGAACTTTAAAAAAATGCAAGTCTTGCACAACATGAATTGTCTAATGCAACACCCGGCATCAGCATCAATATGGAAATTTGACATATAGCAGCCTATACAAAGTGTCCTCCAAAGTGTCCCTGAGGTATTGATTTCCATAGTAATGAAACAGCAGCAGTGAGCAAACATCGACTATAATCAATGAAGTCCTTAGGCCCTGGTATTTAACATGAAAGCAAGTGAATACCCATTACATAACTTAAAATATCAGATGCCCCTGGAATTAATTAAGTAAAAGACCTGGAAGAATTTTATTCTATCCACCAAAGGCCATAGATTCCATAATTTGCAGTCATGCCTATATGGGTGTACTTGCATCTCAGGATCTTAATAAAAAAGGAGTTTGGGGGAGGAGGGAAGGTGCAGGCGTAGTATGGAAAACCATCATCTCCACTTTGGGACATGATATAGCTCTCCACCTATAGGAAAGTCGCTGATCTAGGCCACATATCTATACTGTATAATTAAATGTCATAATTGAGTTCAGATTTATATGCTAAGAGAAGCTACATGAATGCAGAGAAATTCATTCATGTAGCTTCTCTTCTCTTAGCATTTAGCCTAGTATTGACATTTTCTGGCCTGTCTTTTGTATACTAGATTCCTCCTCAAATACATTCTTCTCTTTGTGAACTTTGAATGAGTCTAATAAAATACCAGGGGCCCTAATATTTGACAACACAGTGATGATCCAGGGACATTGCAAGATTCTGAAGTACCTGCAAAAGCATCTGAGGAGGAGTCAATGCTTTTAGTTGTCAGTTTATTGAAGTACATTTTTACCATAATGTATTGCCTTAAAGTTTCATAATCCATGCAGTCCTTGTTTAACTAGTGTGTGTTCTTTCTTGACCAGAGCAGAAGAAGGTGTTTACTGCATTGCAAAATGACATTTTAAAAATCAAACTAGCAAGGGAAGTGCAGAGATCACATTTCCCATTGCCTTGAAATGCAGTCAGCTTATAACCTTGGGGCTAAAGCAAAAGAGAAACTGACCCTGGTTTTCATAACTCTGTGTCCCTGTTTGTAAATCATTTATATCATAGACAGAGCTGAAATTGAAGCCTTCCTTCAGATAGTGTCTGTAGCTCAGTGGGCTTTGCTTTGATAGTTTCCCTGGGTATAAGGTAAGCATGCATTCCAAACATTTTCAGAGCTGCCATTTGTCTGGCTTCAAAACTCTTTACAGAAACCCCAGTGGACAGCAGAGTAAATGGTTTATTCTGCTCCTCCATCTCCTTCTTATTCATTTTACAAAACAGGTTTACATTTCCAAGCTCTTTAGAAAAAGGTTCCAATCACCAATTGATCACTTGCCAAAATATTGTAATGAGCTTCAACAGACCTTTTATAATAAGAAAAACTCAGTTGCCCAGGCAAGAGAAGCTGAAAGTATGTATTTTCGAGCACTGAAAACTGAGTTAAGCTGCATAAAAGCCAGAACTCAAATTGCTTTATAGATACAGAGATTTTTCATCATTGTTGTCATCACCACCAGCGTCATGATCATTACCATCCTCAACATAGCTAGCACTCACCAAAGGCCATCTGTTTACCAAGCGCGGTCCTTACAGCCTCCCAGTAAGTAGGTTGCTGAGTCTGAATTTTCCCATCCCACAGCCCAAGGAGGAGGGATGAAAGAAAGTCACAGGTTATGAGCAAGGCCGCAATACATTTTTTTTTTTTTTAGACAGAGTCTCACTGTGTCACCCAGGCTGGAGTGCAGTGGCTCGAACTTGGCTCACTGCAACCTCCGCCTCCTGGATTCAAGCGATTCTCCTGCCTCAGCCTCCTGAGTAGCTGGGACTACAGGCGTGTGTCACCATGCCCAGCTAATTTTTGTATTTTTAGAGAGACGGGGTTTCACTGTGTTGGCCAGGATGGTCTCGATCTCTTGTACTTTGTGATCCGCCCACCTCGGACTCCCAAAGTGCTGGGATTGCAGGCGTGAACCACCGCACCCAGCCGATGATGACAATTTTTACCTGCCTCCCACCACTCATTTTCTGCTCACTCTAGATTCGGAAATTTGTCAGGGGAAAAATTTTACAGTGAAAATGTGTCTTTGTACTAGTTTTCACACTATGGTGAAAAAGAAAAAATCTTTTCCTGAACCTTAGAGACATTTTTCTACTTGAAATTGAAGTTGCAAATGTTGCTTCAGCTTTAGCCCCATGAGGATTCGCCTGAAAGCTTCAGAAGCCTTATTTCTCTGATGTGTCAGTCTGTCAATTGTAGCCACTAACTCCTGACCTTGAATCAGACAAAACTCCACAAAGACAGCAACAGAAAAAAAACATAGCAGGCTGGAAGTCATGTGGGAGTGGAGTCAGACCTCACTACCCCTACAAAGTCTACAGGAATGACAGGAGCTGCTTTACATGCTTTCAACATCATATGACACTTTGTAGCAGTTTGGGGTCAAGGCATTTATAATTACTTGCATTTTGTCTTGAACATTTCTCGAAGAAATTGTTCAATAAAAACATCTTTATTTAAAGCCGTGGACTATTTTCCAGTTATGCCTGGTACACATACGCCTTTTTAAGATGTGTGCCCTTTAAGAACTCTTTCATTCATCTGCTTGTTCAACAAATAGAGTGACCTCCTCCTAAAGACCAGGCATTGTGCTAAACACTGGGCATGCAATGTTGAAGACACATTTCCCACCTTTAGAAAGCCCAAAGTCAATTAGGGAGATGTGCAAGGAAGCAGGTGATTACCTGATTGCCAAGAATTCTGCTATGGAGTAGACCTTGTTCATTGGCTTCTGCAAAGGTACAGCCACAGCCCACTTAGAATAAAAATTACCCTGTTAAAGATGATCCTATTTACATGTATGAAAGTGCTTTTGAAGTATAAAGCATCATACAGATGTGAGTTTAATCAATATTCTTATATTGTCTCACCATGAAAAAATAATAGCACTGGAACACTTTGCCTATGCTTTTTTTAACAATTAATATTTTTAAATAGTCAAAACTGATTTTTTAATATGGGTAAGTTTCCTTTTGACATCCAGTGTCTTCACCCAGACCTCAAAAGGCATTTCCTTATGGGTCAACTCTACAATTAGAAGAAACCAGATATAGCCTGTAATCCCAGCACTTTAGGAGGCCGAGGTGGGTGGATCATCTGAGGTCAAGAGTTTGAGACCAGCCTGGCCAACATGGCGAAACTCCACCTTAATTAAAAACACAAAAATTAGCCGGGCGTGGTGGTACACATCTGCAGTCCCAGCTACTTGGGAGGCCAAAGTAGGAGAATCGCTTGAACCCAGGAGGCAGAGGTTGCAGTGAGCCAAGGTCACACCTCTGCACTCCAGCCTGGGCAACAGAGCAAGACTCTGCCAAAAAAAAAAAAAGAAACCAGATATCCTTGGGTTCTTAACTCCGAACTTAATCTAGTATTCTGAGGCCACATGTATTCCACAGGAAATATGCTTCTGTGTCTCTTCAAAGAGAAGGAATTATAAAGATTGCTTCACTTAGTTATCTGCAGCTAATAGAATCTTCCCTTCCCCCTGCTTCAAACCAGACAAATAAATTAATAGAGGCTAAAACCTACTTGCTCTTGTGGAATAAAAATGATGATATGATTGCTATTTTTAATCCTATAATGTCTTCCTTTTCAAGAATGTAAAAGATCTCTTAGTAAGGTGAATTGCATGATTAAGTTACATATAGGTAAGTTTCAGGAGGTCCCTGAAGTCATGTTGATGTAAAGTTATTTTTTAAATAGCAGTACTTGGGAGCATAACACATGTAATTTCTGTTACGACAACTACATAAAGTGTTGTGGTTTTTCATCTAAGATTATGTGGGATGCACGTCAGCCCATTTAAATAGCTTTACATGCCATACACCATTTCTTATGTTAGTTTCAAAGACTTACAGGAGATCTTATTAAAAATGATACTGACTGCTCTTTGAATGCTGCCAAAAATTGCTCCATATTTCGTGTTCTACCCCAAGCTGCCACAAGAGGGCATTCTTCCCCCAAAATATATGCAAGTAGGTAGTACCATTGAGTTCTACAAATAGAGAAAATAATATTTGTAAGATATTTCATGAGTTTCTTTGGCCTGGCTAGGAAATATTTACATTAATGTCTGATTATAAGATGATACTTTATTTTCTCACTGTGTTTTCTTCTCCGATTTTGAATTTTATAGGGTGTTAACCAATGGATTAGATGACAACCAAAAACTGTATATGTTTTTTAAGTAAATGGCTTTTTGTTTTGCTTTTGATTTATGATTAGCATTGTCTAATAAAATTGGTGGTTCATTATGTTCCATAGGGCTTTTTTGAAGAAGAAGAAGGTAAAGAGTA